GCTTGACTCAGGAGCCAGACTGATGGAGGCACTAAATTGACAGAGGTCTCCCGGGGGCCTGGCCAAGATCTTTATCTTCAAATAGGTGCTTCCTGCTCCCTCTCTGTCCTACACATTGTACCCCACTATTTCCCCATCCCCCACCTCATTGCTGTCTTCCCCACTCCCTCATTCCATTAACTTCAAACTGACACCCCCGCCATCCTCAAAGCACCTCCTCCTCTTCCCTACATTCCCCCTACAGATCCACATCGGCCTCTCCCATACTCACCCTACACATTCCCAGTGCATTCCTCAGTGACCACGGGGGCTGTGCCTCACCACGTCCAGCTGGGTCTTAAGAGGTTGCAATCAGGCAGAAAGGGGCCCTGCTTCTGCAGAGGCCACCCTCATCTATCTGATCGTGGCCTTGAGGTGCTCAGGGACAGAGGAAGACAGGAGAGCACTTTAACCCATTTGAGCTTTGGATGGAGCCCAGGCTAGTCCTGGGGGCCTCAAGGAGTTTTCTGGCCTGTGTGTGTCCTGTCCTCTCAGGTGCCTAAAAACAGACTGACCTGCAGATAGGTCAGACATAGGGGGCTTAGCAACAGTGAAGGAGTTTTTCGTGTCCCTCCAATTCCACCGTCCTCATCAGAGATATTGTTAGTTTTTGTGTACATCCTTCTATCCCCCCTTTTTAAGATAATGCCTTTACAGCACATGTGTATAAATGTGTGTTTATATTGGGATCACCTTGCCTTTCATCTTGATTTGATTCACTTATGAAATCTTGTACTTTTCTATATCTGTACATAGAGAGCAAACCCATTCTAATAGTTATTTGGAATACCAGGGTGTAAAGGAACTGAAAGGCATTTAATGAATACCAGCCAGATTTTAATGAGCAGCATTATATACCTTTGTGTCAATGGGTCAGTACTTGGGGTCTTCTAGGTTTTCCTTAGAAGAGGCTCATATGCTGGAAGCTGTCCTGGTGCCTGCATCACAGGTGCCCTTATGACATCACAGGTCCCGCCCTTCCTCCACTCTTCCTGTTGGAGTCCTGATCGGAGGAGTGCGGGCCGGAGGGTGATGGGACCATCTAGCCCCTAACCATGGGTAATTTAGTAAAGTCCAGACCTGTGCGAATTATACCCTGAGTGTGTCTGTTTTCTCTTGTAAGGCCCAGAAGAGAAGACCATCATGACAGAAAGGTCTGCAGCTGTTTTCATCCAGGCCTGGTGGCGGGGCATGCTGGTGCGACGCACACTGCTGCATGCAGCCCTCAGGGCTTGGATCATTCAGTGCTGGTGGAGGCAGGTGCTGGAGAAGCTGCTGGCAAAGAGGCGGAGGATGGTGTTGGAGTTCTATGTGCAGCAGGAATGGGCAGCAGTCAGGCTGCAGTCCTGGGTCCGCATGTGGTGTGTCCGCCAGCGTTACTGTCGTTTGCTCAACGCTGTCCGCATCATCCAGGTCTATTGGCGCTGGCACAGCTGCCATTCCCGTGTCTTTATTGAGGGCCACTATGAACTCAAAGAAAACCAACTTAATATTCAACTTGAAATCTCTTTGGGCTTACAGGCTTGTAAGGTGCAACAATGCATACCCCTTCCATTAAAAGAATGACCAGGTCTGCTATATCTGTGTCCCCAGCTCTCTTCATCAGATGT